GAGCCTAATAATGGATGTTTAGTATATCAAGAGGTGTTCAAAGAAAGACCAAGAACATTTTGACAGTGTCTACCAGCCCCATATGCAGACCCATAGATTTTACTACCATGCCTCGGCTAGGCAATTATCTGGTAGGTGCACTAGTGTACGTGCACAGTGATGTGTTAAGCAAGGAATGGCCCCTGCTCCATTATCCCTGCGAGCAAAAGGCTAGAAACAACCTATGTCCAATTACAGGGGACAGGATAAAGAACAATAACTAGCTGACCATATGCTGGAATTCTCAACAGTGGATACAAGAAATGATATAGATCTATAGATATTTACATGAAAAATGTGCCAGAATATATTGGAAAGTGAAAAAGACAAATTACAGAAATGTGTACAGTGGCTGGGCACGGTGGCTGACGCCTGTAATCCCAACACTTTGGGGGTCCGAGGCGGGCTGATCACCTGAGGTCAGGAGTTCGAGACCACCCTGGCCAACATGGTGAAACCCTGTCTCCACTAAAAATATAAAAATTAGCCAGGCATGGTTACTAGGGAGGCTGAGGCAGGAGAACCACTTGAACCTGGGAGGCGGAGGTTGCAGTGAGCCGAGATCACGCCACTGCACTCCAGCCTGGGCGACAGAGCAAGACTGTCTCAAAAAAAAAAAAAAAAAGTATACAGTATGATGTCATTTCTATTTAAGATGTACATGTAACTGTACATTGAGAAGAATCTGAAGGATACATACCAAGCTGTAGGTAGGATTTACCTAAAAGGATGTAGGGATATAGAAAGGAAGTGAGCTCCCCGTCCCATGAGGTATGCAAGCAGAGGCTAGCTGCCCCGTTTTCAGGGATGCTGCAGAAGACATTTCCACATCCCTCAGAGATGACCTCGGTTCCACTCTGAGCCCTGACAATCCCTGAGCGAGGGGAAGTCAGGGTTGACAGAAGAGTCCACCCCTAAGGGGAAAGAGTTAAGCAGGGCTGCGCTCCTGTGGGCGGGCTCGCGATCGGCAGCGCCGGGCTCTGTTAGCCGAGTCTGAGCATCTCGGAGGATGCGGCGCGGCGATCGGCTGCAGGGACGCGCGCAAGGTGAACACGGGGGCTGCGGCGCGCAGGTGAGGAGCTGGCCCAGGGAGGGGGCGATGGCGGGACCCCGACGGGGAGCGTGGCCTGCTGCCCCCGTCGCGGGCGCAGGCGACCAGGCCTGCACGGCGCCCACCCCCATCCAGGACACTGCGGGAAGGCGCGGAGCCAGGGAGAGAGGAGACGGAGGAGGAGGAGGAGGAGGAGGAGAGGTAACCCGAGATGGACCAGCTCCGAGGCTGCCCCGCAACGGCCTCGCCCTGCCCCCAGGCCGGCCTCTCCCCAGTCCCTGCGGCAGAGAGATCCGCCACCCCCCACAGCCTCTCCAGCAGAGTGGGAGCCCAGGGCTGGGCAAGCCCCCGCCTTGTCCGCAGGTGCCCACATCTCTTGGGTTGGCAGTGGTAGGCAGATGGCATGTTTATCTTTGGAGGCCCCATTCAGCCGTTTTCTCGGCAAAGCTTTTTGGACCTCCTGTGGAAGATGAGCCTCCGAGGGTTTCACAACCCCGATTGTGTCCACTCAGCTGTGTGACCTTGGGGGAGTTGCTCACCCTCTCTGAACCCCCGTTTCTTCCCCCTGTGAAATGGCTGTTCCCACACCTTGTATTGGGAGGGCGGAGTGACGTGTTGCTAAGCTCAGCGCAGGAGCCTCACTGGGAAAGAACTAAACACAGGAGCACTGTTTTTAGCCAGTACCTGTGTTAGGGGCGTCTCAGCGCACCCCTACTCCCAACCCTGGAGCAAAGCCCTGTCTCTGGGCCCCCAGCACCTAGCCTAGACCAGGAGCAGCCCATGGGGCTCCGTGAATGTTTGAGAAATGAACTAACAAGGCTTTAAGACAGAGTCTAAACTCGAGTTTGGAGGATGGGACTCAAAGGTCTTTGAACCCCTTGAAATTGTTCACAACTTTCGGTGAGCCTGGGTCTTTTCCCCGGGAGAGCACCAGGGGTTTTCAGTGGCTTCTTAAGGTGTCTGTGAGCCACCATGGGTTAACAGCCAGGAAGCTTTGGGGACAGCTGCTCCCCAGAGAGGAAAAGAGCAGGGCCTCTGCCGCCAAACACACCCAGGCTTCAGCTCTCGCACCCTCCATGAAACCTCTCCTGGTGGTGGGGCCCCTTCCTGCCTCCCTGGCCCACTGACAGGCTCTCGAGAACAGGAACTTTTAGGGGATATCCACGTGGGGCCAGGTATATACTGGAGGCTGCAGGTTTGAAATAAGAGGCAGGAGATTATTATAGAATCAGACCAGAGTGACAAGTGCCCAGGAAGATGAGGGAAGGAAGGCGGGAAGAGGAATGTGTAACGCTTGTCAAGCATCAGGTATGAACCTCGCCCATACCTGTTTGGTTATTTGTCTCATGCCTTGAGTTAGGCATGCTTATTATCCCCATTTTACTGATGGGAAAACTATGATGCAGAGAGGTGAAATGACTCCCCCAGGAAATGAAGACACTGGGATTCAAACTCAGGCCCCTCGCCAAAGGCCGGTGCATATTCCTCTCCCTCTCCACGTCTCTCATTTTTGAAGTGGGCCTTTAGGAATAACATTTCAGGCAGGGTGCAGTGGCTCATGCCTGTAATCCCAGCACTTTAGGAGGCCAAGATGGGCAGATTACCTGAGGTCAGGAGTTCAAGACTAGCCTTGCCAACATGGCAAAACCCCATCTCTATTAAAAATATAAAAATTAGCCAGGTGTGGTGGCACATGTCTGTAACCCCAGCTACTCGGGAGGCTGAGGCAGGAGAATCACTTGAACCTGGGAGGTGGAGGTTGCAGTGAGCCGAGATCACGCCACTGCACTCCAGCCTGAGCGACAGAGCAAGACTCCGTCTCAAAAAGAACAGGATTTCAGTAAGTGAAGGGGAAGGGAGAGAGCATTCCCTGCTGACAGAACAGCAGAAGCAAAAGGCATGGGAGCCACACAGTCCAGTGGGTGTTGGAGGACAGATGAACAGCTTGTGGTGGCCAGGGTCTTGGAAGGCCAGGAGAGGAGCTTATGTTCTTTCTTGAGGGAAATGGGGAGCCACTGAAGGTTTTAAAGCAGGGCAAGTGCCACGTCCAGCAATTTTAAAAGCAGAGAAGCTGCTGCCTTGCGTTGCTTTTCTTTCCTGTCAGCCCCTTGAGGAAGGCATGGGGGCCCCCAGCCCTCACATGTCATTCCATGCCCTGTTTTTTTTTTAGGCTCATCCAGTGAGGACTGGAAGGTGGGGGCTTTAGGCCCAGGCATCGGAGTAGACCATGGCCTCCAGCCCATGGGGCTGTGTATGTGGCCTTCTGCTGTTGCTGCTGCCACTCCTGGGGACTGGCCCTGCCCTGGGGAGGGGCTTTCCCAGGCCACTTGAAAACTCCGAAATCCCTATGATCCCTGGAGCCCACCCCAAGGGCTCTGTGGGCTCAGAGCCCCAGGCCTTTGACGTGTTCCCGGAGAACCCCAGAGCTGACAGTCACAGGAACTCTGATGTCCGCCACGCCCCTGCTGAAGAGATGCCTGAGAAGCCTGTAGCCTCTCCCCTTGGCCCAGCCCTGTACGGGCCCAAAGCAGCACAAGGAGCTCAGAGAGAACGACTCCCAGTAACTGATGACCTCCAGATGGCTCAAGGACCAAGCTCCCACGGCTGGACAGGACCTCTGGACTCACAAGAGCTTCTGCAGCAAGAAGCAGTGGCTCCCCACCCAGTGGGCCACCCTCATCTCACTTTCATCCCCACAACTCCCAGACGTCAACTCAGGGTAGCCACAGTTCCTCCCTCCCTGCAGCATGAAGGCCAAGAGGGACAGTGGCCACCTAGAGATGAGGGTCTGAAGGCCAAAACTAAGAGCAGGGTCCCACCCACTTCTCCCTCAGACCACCAGGGCCCACCCCACACCCTTGTTTCCCACTCAGGTACTGTCAAGAGGCCAGTGCTGGAAGGACAGGGTGGGTTTGAGGAACACTTGCAGGAGGCAGCTCAAGGTCCCCACTTCACCCAGCAGGATCCAGCAGCCCCTGATGTTGGCTCAGTACCCCCAGTTGAGGTGGTGTACTCTCAGGAGCCAGGGGCCCAGCCAGACTTGGCATTGGCCAGAAGCCTTCCTCCTGCTGAGGAGCTGCCGGTTGAGACCCCCAAGAGGGCTGGCGCTGAGGTGTCCTGGGAAGTCAGCTCCCCAGGTCCCCCGCCCAAGCAGGCTGACCTTCCTGACGCTAAGGATTCACCAGGACCCCAGCCCACGGATCCACCCGCCTCAGAGGCTCCTGATCGGCCGTCTAAGCCAGGTGGGTATCAATGAGTGTGCTGAGCGATGTTCCAGGTAAGGTGATGACTGCTTTGTCATTTCAGAGAGAGCAGCAATGAATGGAGCAGACCCCATCTCCCCCCAGCGGGTGAGAGGAGCTGTGGAGGCCCCAGGCACCCCCAAGTCTCTCATCCCTGGTCCCTCAGACCCTGGCCCAGCTGTAAACCGAACAGAGAGCCCCATGGGGGCCCTGCAGCCAGGTGAGAGCATGGCTGGGGTGTGGGGAGAGGGAAAATGGCTATTTTAATATTGTTATAATTGCAGATGAAGCCGAGGAGTGGCCGGGGCGCCCCCAAAGCCATCCCCCAGCACCCCCAGTCCAGGCCCCCTCGACGTCACGCCGGGGCCTCATTCGAGTCACCACGCAGCGAGCCCTGGGCCAGCCTCCCCCTCCGGAGCCCACCGCCAGCTCCATGGCTTCAGCCCCAGCCTCCAGCCCCCCAGCCAACGCCACTGCACCCCCGCTACGCTGGGGCCCCCTTCGGCGGGTCCTGAGCTTCTCCTGGGAGCTGCACGTCTACGGGGTGGGGGTACTCTTTCTGCTGCCCGCGTTGTTGGCGCTGGCTGCGCTGGCAGCCGCCCCAGCAGGGCCCCGGCTGGCATTGGTGGCCGCGGTGCTGGTGCTCGTGGCTTCGGCGCTGCGATCCGCCTACATGCTTACCGACCCTTACGGCTCGCAGGCGCGGCTGGGCGTTCGCGGGGGCCTGGTGCTCTACAACCTGCCCTTCCCCTTGCTGCTTACGGCGCTGGCAGCCCTGACTCTGCTCGGCCTGGGCGCGGGGCTGCCGCCACCGCTGCAAAACCCACTCCTGCTGGGAGCAGTGGCGCTGGTGCATGGTGTAGGGTTGCTCGCGACAGACCTGCTGTCCACATGGTCTGTGCTCAACCTCCTGACGCAGGGCTTGTCGTGCGCCTGGGGCGCGGCCGTGGCTCTGGGCACGCTCTGCCTGTGCCGTCGCCGCCTGCTGGACGGCCCACGGGGCTGGGATGCCAGCCCGGGCCCTCGGCTGTTGGCTGTGGCGGGCGCGCTGGGGCTGCTGGCTAGCGGCTTGCAGCTGGCGGCTGCGCTCTGGCTGTACCCGGGCCCAGGCCGCGTGGGCCGCTTCTCGTGGGCCTGGTGGGGTGTCCACTTCTGGCTGCGCCTCCTGGAGCTGACATGGGCGCTCGCCCTGGCGTTGGCCGCGGTGGCTGCCGCGAGACCCAGGCCGCCCACGGAGCACGCTTGCTGGGCTAAGCTGATGCGTCTGGCGTGCCCGGCGCCGTCAGGAAAGAGCGAGGTGCCGGAGCGACCCAATAACTGCTATGCAGGGCCCAGCAACGTTGGTGCAGGCAGCTTGGACATCAGCAAGAGCCTCATCCGCAACCCGGCGGAGAGTGGGCAGCTGGCCACGCCCAGTTCAGGCGCCTGGGGCTCGGCTGCGTCGTTGGGTCGCGGACCCCAGGGTGGCCCGGGACTGTCCCGCAACGGTGTGGGACCGGCGCCATCGCTGAGCGAGCTGGATCTGCGGCCGCCATCGCCCATCAACCTGAGCCGCAGCATCGACGCCGCGCTCTTCCGCGAGCACCTAGTGCGAGACAGTGTGTTCCAGCGCTGCGGCCTCCGCGGCCTGGCCTCCCCGCCGCCTGGAGGCGCTCTGCGGCCGCGCCGGGGCAGCCATCCCAAAGCCGAGCTCGACGACGCTGGCTCCTCGCTCCTCCGCGGCCGCTGCAGGTCGCTCAGCGACGTGCGCGTGCGCGGGCCGGTCCCACAGCACGTAGTGGAAGCACCCGACGGGGCAGCCGCTGCGGCTTCTGGCAGCTCCCTCGACAGCTTCTCCAGGGGTTCACTCAAGATCAGTTGGAACCCCTGGCGCCACGGGCTGTCATCAGTGGACAGTCTGCCCCTAGATGAGTTGCCCAGCACGGTACAGCTACTGCCTGCCCCGACCCCAGCCCCTGATTCTACCGCCGCTCGGCAGGGGGACGGCCAGGGAGAGGTCCAGCCGCGCGGCAAGCCTGGGGAATCCCGCAGCGCCTCCAGTGATACCATCGAGCTTTGAAGAGCGGTCCTGACGCAGGGCCAGGACCCTGCCCGATGCCCACATGGCATGGCCTACTGGGACAGTTGAGCCTTTAAAAAATGGGCATCCTGGCCAGGCGCGGTGGCTCACGCCAGGAATCCCAGCACTTTGGGAGGCCGAGGTGGGTGGAACACGAGGTCAGGAGTTCGAGATCAGCCTCCTGGTCTCGAACATAGCGAAACCCTCGTCTCTACTAAAAATACAAAAAAATTAGCCAGGTGGCACACGCCTGTAGTCCCAGCTACTCGGGAGGCTGAGGCGGGAGAATTGCTTGAACAGGGAGGCAGAGGTTGCAGTGAGCCGAGACCACGCCATTGCACTCCAGCCTGGGTGACAAGAGTGAGACTCCGTCTCAAAAAAAAAAAAAAAAAAAAAAAAAAAAAAGGCATCCCCAGGCCTCTCTACCTGACGGCAACCCCCGGGGGACAGCCAGGTTTGAACTCACCCCACCCCCATGCCGTTTTTTGCTTTTAATATTTCTATTTTTTTTTCAGCCGGCATTTTGCACAGAGGCCGTGTCTTATGCGGAATACAGGGTGGGTGTGCATGGATTCGGGCATGAAGAACAGGGAGCAGGTGCCCCAGACTCCCCAACGTGGAGTGATGAGCCTCGCTTGTCTAGATTGTCCTCTTTGTGCCAAAGAAATAAACCCTTAGGACTTGGCTCATGCTTCCCTCTGGCCATGCCAGGATCCT